TGATTTACTTGGCCCAGGGCCACTGGCACACCTCACCCCCTTACCCGATTCCTTGCTGCAGACCCCAAATCTCGACTCTCACATCCCTATCCAGCCCATACCACGAGGCTCCCATCTCCAGGCAGGGCCCTGTGGTGGGGCAGGGCCTCCCCCAGATGCCCCTTACTCATGACCAGCTCACAGGATCTTCCCATGATGCATTTCCTCTGGGGGGATCAGCCCAGATGCTGCAATAGACAATTGTGGAAGTAACCAGGTGGACAAGACTTTCCCCCTCATGTCCTGGGGTTCCTGGGGGCACAGTATCCTTGTGAATGGCCACTGAGTACTCCCACCCCTCCCACCACAACCCCCGGGATTTTGTCCTGGTGCGTTTTTCCAGATTATCCTAGCCCTTCCTCCCAGGATGGATGTCCAGAGCAGGGCGGGGGCTGAGCCTAGAGCCCTGCCAAAAGAGCAGGACCCCAAATTCTGAGCCCCTTACTTGCCTCACCTGCTCCCACCCATGCTTTCTTCATTCCTCCTCCAAAAGCCCCAGCTCCCCACTGCAATCCCTTCTGCACCCAGCCAGGTCCTATGACACACACCTCCCCAGTGCACACAGACCTGCCCAACTGTGGGGCTGCCCACTGGGCATTTCATAGGTGGCTCAGTCCTCTTCCCTCTGCAGCTGGCCCCAGAAACCTGCCAGTTATTGGTGCCAGGTCTGTGCCAGGAGGGCGAGGCCTGTCATTTCTAGTAATCCTCTGGGCAGTGTGACTGTACCTCTTGCGGCAACTCAAAGGGAGAGGGTGACTTGTCCCGGGTCACAGAGCTGAAAGGGCAGGTACAACAGGTGACATGCCGGGCTGTCTGAGTTTATGAGGGCCCAGTCTTGTGTCTGCCGGGCAATGAGCAAGGCTCCTTCCTGTCCAAGCTCCCCGCCCCTCCCCAGCCTACTGCCTCCACCCGAAGTCTACTTCCTGGGTGGGCAGGAACTGGGCACTGTGCCCAGGGCATGCACTGCCTCCACGCAGCAACCCTCAGAGTCCTGAGCTGAACCAAGAAGGAGGAGGGGGTCGGGCCTCCGAGGAAGGCCTAGCCGCTGCTGCTGCCAGGAATTCCAGGTTGGAGGGGCGGCAACCTCCTGCCAGCCTTCAGGCCACTCTCCTGTGCCTGCCAGAAGAGACAGAGCTTGAGGAGAGCTTGAGGAGAGCAGGAAAGGTGGGACATTGCTGCTGCTGCTCACTCAGTTCCACAGGTGGGAGGGACAGCAGGGCTTAGAGTGGGGGTCAAATGGGCTCTAACCCACTCTGATCTCCCAGGGCGGCAGTAAGTCTTCAGCATCAGGCATTTTGGGGTGACTCAGTAAATGGTAGATCTTGCTACCAGTGGAACAGCCACTAAGGATTCTGCAGTGAGAGCAGAGGGCCAGCTAAGTGGTACTCTCCCAGAGACTGTCTGACTCACGCCACCCCCTCCACCTTGGACACAGGACGCTGTGGTTTCTGAGCCAGGTACAATGACTCCTTTCGGTAAGTGCAGTGGATAACTGGGGTGACCTTGGTTAATATTCACCAGCAGCCTCCCCCGTTGCCCCTCTGGATCCACTGCTTAAATACGGACGAGGACAGGGCCCTGTCTCCTCAGCTTCAGGCACCACCACTGACCTGGGACAGTGAATCGTAAGTATGCCTTTCACTGCGAGAGGTTCTGGCGGGGCCTGGCCCCCCCATCTCTGTCTTGCAGGACAATGCCGTCTTCTGTCTCGTGGGGCATCCTCCTGCTGGCAGGCCTGTGCTGCCTGGTCCCTGTCTCCCTGGCTGAGGATCCCCAGGGAGATGCTGCCCAGAAGACAGATACATCCCACCATGATCAGGATCACCCAACCTTCAACAAGATCACCCCCAACCTGGCTGAGTTCGCCTTCAGCCTATACCGCCAGCTGGCACACCAGTCCAACAGCACCAATATCTTCTTCTCCCCAGTGAGCATCGCTACAGCCTTTGCAATGCTCTCCCTGGGGACCAAGGCTGACACTCACGATGAAATCCTGGAGGGCCTGAATTTCAACCTCACGGAGATTCCGGAGGCTCAGATCCATGAAGGCTTCCAGGAACTCCTCCGTACCCTCAACCAGCCAGACAGCCAGCTCCAGCTGACCACCGGCAATGGCCTGTTCCTCAGCGAGGGCCTGAAGCTAGTGGATAAGTTTTTGGAGGATGTTAAAAAGTTGTACCACTCAGAAGCCTTCACTGTCAACTTCGGGGACACCGAAGAGGCCAAGAAACAGATCAACGATTACGTGGAGAAGGGTACTCAAGGGAAAATTGTGGATTTGGTCAAGGAGCTTGACAGAGACACAGTTTTTGCTCTGGTGAATTACATCTTCTTTAAAGGTAAGGTTGCTCAACCAGCCTGAGCTGTTCCCCCCTGGTGATGCCCACCTTCCCCTCTCTCCAGGCAAATGGGAGAGACCCTTTGAAGTCAAGGACACCGAGGAAGAGGACTTCCACGTGGACCAGGTGACCACCGTGAAGGTGCCTATGATGAAGCGTTTAGGCATGTTTAACATCCAGCACTGTAAGAAGCTGTCCAGCTGGGTGCTGCTGATGAAATACCTGGGCAATGCCACCGCCATCTTCTTCCTGCCTGATGAGGGGAAACTACAGCACCTGGAAAATGAACTCACCCACGATATCATCACCAAGTTCCTGGAAAATGAAGACAGAAGGTGATTCCCCAACCTGAGGGTGACCAAGAAGCGCCATGCCTTGAATTTCTTTTCTGCACGACAGGTCTGCCAGCTTACATTTACCCAAACTGTCCATTACTGGAACCTATGATCTGAAGAGCGTCCTGGGTCAACTGGGCATCACTAAGGTCTTCAGCAATGGGGCTGACCTCTCCGGGGTCACAGAGGAGGCACCCCTGAAGCTCTCCAAGGTGAGATCACCCTGACGACCTTGTTGCACCCTTTACAACGTGTCTCTGCTTCTCTCCCCTCCAGGCCGTGCATAAGGCTGTGCTGACCATCGACGAGAAAGGGACTGAAGCTGCTGGGGCCATGTTTTTAGAGGCCATACCCATGTCTATCCCCCCCGAGGTCAAGTTCAACAAACCCTTTGTCTTCTTAATGATTGAACAAAATACCAAGTCTCCCCTCTTCATGGGAAAAGTGGTGAATCCCACCCAAAAATAACTGCCTCTCGCTCCTCAACCCCTCCCCTCCATCCCTGGCCCCCTCCCTGGATGACATTAAAGAAGGGTTGAGCTGGTCCCTGCCTGCATGTGACTGTAAATCCCTCCCATGTTTTCTCTGAGTCTCCCTTTGCCTGCTGAGGCTGTATGTGGGCTCCAGGTAACAGTGCTGTCTTCGGGCCCCCTGAACTGTGTTCATGGAGCATCTGGCTGGGTAGGCACATGCTGGGCTTGAATCCAGGGGGGACTGAATCCTCAGCTTACGGACCTGGGCCCATCTGTTTCTGGAGGGCTCCAGTCTTCCTTGTCCTGTCTTGGAGTCCCCAAGAAGGAATCACAGGGGAGGAACCAGATACCAGCCATGACCCCAGGCTCCACCAAGCATCTTCATGTCCCCCTGCTCATCCCCCACTCCCCCCCACCCAGAGTTGCTCATCCTGCCAGGGCTGGCTGTGCCCACCCCAAGGCTGCCCTCCTGGGGGCCCCAGAACTGCCTGATCGTGCCGTGGCCCAGTTTTGTGGCATCTGCAGCAACACAAGAGAGAGGACAATGTCCTCCTCTTGACCCGCTGTCACCTAACCAGACTCGGGCCCTGCACCTCTCAGGCACTTCTGGAAAATGACTGAGGCAGATTCTTCCTGAAGCCCATTCTCCATGGGGCAACAAGGACACCTATTCTGTCCTTGTCCTTCCATCGCTGCCCCAGAAAGCCTCACATATCTCCGTTTAGAATCAGGTCCCTTCTCCCCAGATGAAGAGGAGGGTCTCTGCTTTGTTTTCTCTATCTCCTCCTCAGACTTGACCAGGCCCAGCAGGCCCCAGAAGACCATTACCCTATATCCCTTCTCCTCCCTAGTCACATGGCCATAGGCCTGCTGATGGCTCAGGAAGGCCATTGCAAGGACTCCTCAGCTATGGGAGAGGAAGCACATCACCCATTGACCCCCGCAACCCCTCCCTTTCCTCCTCTGAGTCCCGACTGGGGCCACATGCAGCCTGACTTCTTTGTGCCTGTTGCTGTCCCTGCAGTCTTCAGAGGGCCACCGCAGCTCCAGTGCCACGGCAGGAGGCTGTTCCTGAATAGCCCCTGTGGTAAGGGCCAGGAGAGTCCTTCCATCCTCCAAGGCCCTGCTAAAGGACACAGCAGCCAGGAAGTCCCCTGGGCCCCTAGCTGAAGGACAGCCTGCTCCCTCCGTCTCTACCAGGAATGGCCTTGTCCTATGGAAGGCACTGCCCCATCCCAAACTAATCTAGGAATCACTGTCTAACCACTCACTGTCATGAATGTGTACTTAAAGGATGAGGTTGAGTCATACCAAATAGTGATTTCGATAGTTCAAAATGGTGAAATTAGCAATTCTACATGATTCAGTCTAATCAATGGATACCGACTGTTTCCCACACAAGTCTCCTGTTCTCTTAAGCTTACTCACTGACAGCCTTTCACTCTCCACAAATACATTAAAGATATGGCCATCACCAAGCCCCCTAGGATGACACCAGACCTGAGAGTCTGAAGACCTGGATCCAAGTTCTGACTTTTCCCCCTGACAGCTGTGTGACCTTCGTGAAGTCGCCAAACCTCTCTGAGCCCCAGTCATTGCTAGTAAGACCTGCCTTTGAGTTGGTATGATGTTCAAGTTAGATAACAAAATGTTTATACCCATTAGAACAGAGAATAAATAGAACTACATTTCTTGCACTTATGAGCTTTCTGTGAATCAGACATCCCTA